ATTGCTCAATCCGAAACTTGAACACAGCCTTCCTGGGCCTACATAAACGTAGTCTCTCTGGATCTCAGAAAAATAATGACCCAGACCACACCTTTCATCTCTTCTAAGTTTTCCATGTAAAGCATTCTCCTTAGAGCCCTGGAAAGGTTACTAAAATTTTGACCCACTTAATCCTACACCTTCAGGGCAACATGGCATTCACCTGTGGTTTCCTTAATGCCCAAACCAGCCAGCCAACCTGTTTTCTGCCGTGTTAACAAATGGACAGGACACAGGCACCAGAGGTTAAACTTTCTTCCTCTTCCCCCATGTCCCCAGGTGGACCATTATTACCATCCCTATTCCCAAGCAACCAGGTAGCCCCTTCCTCTGTGCCAAGGGAAGAAAACACCATGCTTCCCTCTCCTGAGAGACCTTCAAGAGTTTAGAGACGCCTAAGTCCAGCTGTGCTAAAAGATAAAGGACAATAATGCAAGTCTGCTCTGAGCTGCCACCATAGCCAGACATAGGGTAGCCCTGAAAGACTAGAACCAAGGACAGAGCCAAAGGTGAAAGAAAATATGAAAAAGTGAAAACACAGTATTTAAACAGAATTTTCCAACAGCCTGCATATAGTGAGGACTTCTCAAGCTTCTGAATCCTTTTCCATTGAATTGTGCAATGGCACATGTATGAGCAAAGTCAAGCCTCCTGGCTCCCAGGTAGGCACAGCCCAGTTCTTAGCTCCTAGGAAGCTTCAGGGCTTAAAGCTCCACTCTACTTGGACTGTACTATCAGGCCCCCAAAATGGGGGGAGCCGACAGGGAAGGACTGATTTCCATTTCAAACTGCATTCTGGTACTTTGTACTCCAGCACCATTGGCCGATCAATATTTAATGCTTGGAGATTCTGACTCTGCGGGAGTCATGTCAGGGGACCTTGGGAGCCAATCTGCTTGAGCTTCTGAGTGATAATTATTCATGGGCTCCTGCCTCTTGCTCTTTCTCTAGCACGGTCCCACTCTGCAGACTCAGTGCCTTATTCAGTCTTCTCTCTCGCTCTCTCCGCTGCTGTAGCCGGACCCTTTGCCTTCGCCACTGCTCAGCGTCTGCACATCCCTACAATGGCTAAAACAGCAATGGGTAAGGCACTGCGCCTCGTTCTCCGTCGGCTCGAAATATACTAATCTTCAGCTTTTCATTTCAGCCTACAAGGAAAAAATGAAGGAGCTGTCCATGCTGTCACTGATCTGCTCTTGCTTTTACCCGGAACCTCGCAACATCAACATCTATACTTACGATGGTGAGTAACCTAGGATAGACATACCCCTGCTAATGCTTAACATTCTCAAATGTTCACTTTTCAGATATGGAAGTGAAGCAAATCAACAAACGTGCCTCTGGCCAGGCTTTTGAGCTGATCTTGAAGCCACCATCTCCTATCTCAGAAGCCCCACGAACTTTAGCTTCTCCAAAGAAGAAAGACCTGTCCCTGGAGGAGATCCAGAAGAAACTGGAGGCTGCAGAGGAAAGAAGAAAGGTAACTTTTTCCATAGGTTTTCCTTCTCTCTCAATTATAAGATGGCTATGTTTTTCTTCCCCAGTCTCAGGAGGCCCAGGTGCTGAAACAATTGGCAGAGAAGAGGGAACACGAGCGAGAAGTCCTTCAGAAGGCTTTGGAGGAGAACAACAACTTCAGCAAGATGGCGGAGGAAAAGCTGATCCTGAAAATGGAACAAATTAAGGAAAACCGTGAGGCTAATCTAGCTGCTATTATTGAACGTCTGCAGGAAAAGGTAATCTCAGCAGAGTCCTGAGCAGATGGATAAATAGAGTTTAACGATAAGTTTTACTTTATAGCTGGTCAAGTTTATTTCTTCTGAACTAAAAGAATCTATAGAGTCTCAATTTCTGGAGCTTCAGAGGGAAGGAGAGAAGCAATGTAAGCAACATTCTACAGAAATATAAATAATAGTGACATTTCTTCTTCCTTTTGTGTTTTTTAGGAGAGGCATGCTGCGGAGGTGCGCAGGAACAAGGAACTCCAGGTTGAACTGTCTGGCTGAAGCAAGGGAGGGTCTGGCACGCCCCACCAATAGTAAATCCCCCTGCCTATATTATAATGGATCATGCGATATCAGGATGGGGAATGTATGACATGGTTTAAAAAGAACTCATTATAAAAAAAAAAAAACAAAAAAAATCAAAAATTAAAAAAAATCAATGCGGTCTCTTTGCAGAATGTTTTGCTTGATGTTTAAAAAATACCTTGGATCTTATTTTGTAAATACTTACATTTTTGTTAAAAAATACAAGTATTGCATTATGCAAGTTATTTCATAATCTTACATGTCCTGTAACAGGCTTTTGATGTTGTGTCTTTCCACTCAAATGAATTTGCTAGGTCTGTTCTTTTTGAAGCTCCCCATGTCTAACTCCATTCCAAAAGAAAAATGAGGTCAGTAGACAGTCTATGGTGCTAGAAACCCACCATTGCCTAATGACCTAGAAGGCTTTGTTGTCTCTGAGCTTGACTAAGACCATACCTAGATCACAGGTATTATGACTCCACATGAACCTTCACATTTGTTCGCTCATAATCTACTTACTGCCTAAAAACTACAAAACCAGGCTAAGAAATACCACCAGTCATAGCATTTACTTCTGCTTCTCCTGGATTATGTGCTACAAATGTGCTTTGGCTTTAGAAAGGGATGGATGAGAAGACAGACCTGAGACCAATCTGGGTAGAAGCAAAAAGTTGAACCTTTTAAAGTGCTGAACACAAATCCAAATTCGAATGGTTCAAGCAGCCGTGAAATCGCTCTTCATAAAGTGGGCTTAATTCTCTAGTTTAAGTTCTTTTGATGGAATGAATTAATTAATGTGTCAGGTGGCTTATTTGTGGATGCCATGATTGATGATGTTCATTTTAAGCTCTTACCTATAGTACAAGTACATGATGCTACTGAATATTTTTCCACTTGGAAACTGTGAGCTGGTTGTTGCATTAAAACACACATACAAACAAAATCAAAAACACTGCGGACTTTCACTCAAGCTGGTCTTTCTTCCCCAGTGTAAGGCAATCCTGCCTACTAACAACACCAACAACAAAACACTCCATCTGTGAAGCTGACGCAGTTAAGGGGGCTAGGCAGGGCATTTGTGCCAACTAAGAATCACCAGATACCCACCATAAGTACCTATCGCAGTTTTGAAGTCGTTTCTCCCCAACTCCCAACTCCTGAAGGTTGCTGCCTGCATATTTACTCTTCATTAGTGCTATTTTCCTGTATGTCATTGTGAGCAAGCTGTGATTAATAAAGAATTGGAGTTCTGTGAACTAATAAAGGTTTGGTCTGTTCTCTTGCCTCTTCAT